GCATCAGAAGTGCTGCAGGTGGCTCCAGAAGTTCCAGTGGCCTCCAGGAAGGATAGTCCCAAGCAGGTGTGTGAAATGGGAGGGTAAGTGTGGTCAGTAGTGGCCTGCATGGGGATGTCATTCACATGCAATTTGCATTAGTTCCTGTACTCCTGTGCTGTCTGTCCTCAGATGTCCATGTTGGCCTTTTCTGTGCAACTAGCAGTTGAAATGAGAGGGAAGAAGGAAGTGAATGACCAGTGATAAGAGGAAAAGAGAAATCAATTTCACCAACCCAGATCCCCAGTGATTTTTTATCCCATGGGGTGCCATGTTCCTCTGACTGTCTACTTTAGCACAAACTATGGCTACCCGCAGAATGGCCTTTTCTTTAGTATTCTTCATTTGCCCGAAAAGCTTCTTATCTTTAGCTTCTTGTCCCAACCCTCTTCCCGGATGATAGAAGAACTAGGAAAAGAGAATTTTTAGGTGGGCAGGGGTCTGGGGGTGGTTGTGGGACAGGGGCAGTGTGAGGTCAGAGGCATCAGAAACCATCCTGCTGAGACTGGCTACCCCACCTCATACAGAGTAACCCAGGTTAAGTGAGACGGTGCATGCACGTTGAACCAGAGAGACTTCATGGCATCCTCCAGCCCAAGGTGGCTTCCGGTCCGAGGTGGGGTCGGTTCGCGCGAGGAGCGCACAGCAGAGGACATGGGCTGTGCGCTCAGAGGAGGAGCTGGCTGTCCCTGGAGGACGTCCTTCTGAGTCAGTAGGTGAGTCCTGCTGCAGAAGGAGCCACTGCTTCTGACGCGTGCCTTGCACTTCGACCGTAGCAGGCCATGATCCTCCTCAGTGTGGACTTTCCTTCTGTTGCAAGAGGGAGGCCTGGTGGGACTCTGAAACCTGGCCTGAACCCCTCATCTCAGTGGCCGAAGCCCCCCAGGCCTGAAGCTGTGGTGACGCTCTGGACCACCATGTGGGTCCTGGCATTGTGACCTCAGCTGTTCCGTACACAAAGGGGTGGTCACCCTGCCCTCACCTTGACCTGTAAGTTGCCTAGGACAGTGGCCTGGTCCCAGGGGCTGTTGTGGGGAGTTGAAGAACACCCTGGCCTCCTCCATCATGTCGGCCAAGAGGGCAGAATTGAAGAAAACACATCTGGTAAAAGAGAGACATTGCTGGACAGTGTGGGTCCAGCCTGAATCTCAGTCTCCTCTTTTTGCAGAGCAAGAACTACAAGGCAGTTTGCCTGGAATTGAAGCCAGAGCCGACCAAAGTAAGAAGCCCTTTTGAGGCCATGCAGGCAGCCCAAAGGTCTGTGTTCCTGTTTCAATCCACAGACATTTGATTACAAAGCAGTTAAACAAGAAGGGCGGTTTACCAAAGCAGGAGTGACACAGGACCTAAAGGTGAGTGCGTGAACTTGGAGGCATGTCTATATTCCTCCTTCTCTTCTCCATTTTATTTCCTCAGAATGAACTCAGGGAAGTGAGAGAAGAGCTCAAGGAGAAAATGGAGGAGATAAAACAGGTAAGAAGATGAGGCCTTCCATATCATGGAGGCTTTGTCAAGCCATGCCTTTCTTCCTTGTTAGATAAAGGATCTAATGGACAAGGATTTTGATAAACTTCACGAATTTGTGGAAATTATGAAGGTAAGCATTACTTGAGTGCCTTCCATGGGCCATGAAGATGCTAGTTCTGAATTCTCTCTCGAAGGAAATGCAGAAAGATATGGATGAGAAGATGGACATTTTAATAAATACACAGAAGAACTATAAGCTGTAAGTGTAACCTGCACTCGTCTCTCCTCATCCTCTCTGCCCCTCCCTGGCCCTCCTCCCCCAGTCCCCTTAGAAGAGCACCAAAGGAGCAGCAGGAACTCAGGCTGATGGGAAAGACTCACAGAGAACCACAGCTCAGGCCCAAGAAAATGGATGGAGCCAGTGGAGTCAATGGAGCACCCTGTGCTCTTCACAAGAAGACGATGGCACCACAAAAAACAAAACAGGGCTCACTGGATCCCCTTCATCACTGTGGGACCTGCTGCGTAAGTGAAACCCTGCCCGAGCCCAGCACTGGGATCTTTCTTGTGCCGTTTCTGTCCTCTGCAGGAGAAATGTTTGTTGTGTGCTCTAAAGAACAACTACAATCGGGGTAGGTAGATTCATACAAGATGTGCCTTTTCTAAGGTTTCCTCTCCCTCCCTCCACCCCCAAAGGGAACATTCCTTCAGAGGCCTCAGGCCTTTACAAAGGTGGAGAGGAGCCAGTGACCACCCAACCTTCTGTGGGCCACGCTGTGCCTGCCCCAAAGTCCCAGACTGAGGGAAGGTGAAGCTTAACTGCCAGCTTGAAATGAGAGTAAAGAAGATACAGAGCAAACAGTGTTTCAGAAACTGTCCTGCCCTGGGTGTGATTCTTTGGCTTCAATTTGAAGGACGAGGAATGATGGGATTTCATATTTTATTTCACACCAGTTCCTCCTTGTTTCATCTCTTTGCTAAGCTGGCTGCTTCTACCATCTAATAAATAATTGGCCAAGTTCTTTTTTTTTGGAATTTTATTATTATGGTTAAT